AAAAATGAAAATGAAAAAAACTTGAGGCTATAATGACCCTAGTTGAGTTATTCAGTTAACATTCACACAACAAATATGTTTTGAGCAGCTAAAATGTACCATACACTGTGCTAGGTGTGGGATAGACAGAGGTAAACAAAACAAATGAGATAATTTTAGCCCTTGTGTTTATTGTTCAGTAAGGAAGAGAGACACTAAAACAAATAAACCTACAAATAAATATATAATTATAAAATATATAAGGGTTCTGGAAAGGAAAAGAACAGGGTGTTAGGAGAGGGAATAACAGAAGTTGGGATAGGGACTTTGGAAGGGCTGGGGCATGGTTAAAGAAAGACTCTGAGTAATCATTCTTTTAACAAGCGTTATTACTGGTGAGTCAGAATAACATTCAAATTACGTTTAGAAGTTGTTAATGTGCTAAAACAATGAGTCATAATATTTATCCAAGCCATATTTTAGAATAAATAGTAACCTCACAGCAGAATGGTGATAAAGAGCCAAAAGTCCAGTTACATCTGAAAAATGTGTCTCTTCAGTGTCTTCCTTCTTTCTTCCCAGGCTTGCTAGCTAGCCAAATGAGCAGATCTGGCAAGCCATCCTTGTGCGTGAAAGGTGGGTCCTTTTCTTTAACCATCTGGACCTGCCCTATTTATCCCAATCATTGACTCATTTCTATTGAGCCATGAATCATGCCTGGCACCTACTGCCATTCTGTAAGTGTCATGAGGATTTGGCGTTCTAAAAACATGCCACCGGTCAGGGCATTTCTATGAAAGCATTCCCTAACATGGATGGAGGTTTGAGAGTATGGTTCCCCCTGACCCTCAAAAGTCTTCAGCATAGCAGGGTAAATTTAATACCTTTTCAGAAGCCAGCCTGATCCCTGCCTAATTTCTAAGTGGGTCATGCTGTTAAAGTCAGAGTGACGGTTACCGATTGTTTTTTTAGGCCTGCTGAGGCCATCCTGGCCATCTGAGTAAGGACAAAAACACTTCTGACAGAGAGTTTGGGCATTTGAATCATTCCACTTATCTCCTTCTGGCTATCCAATTGCTCATAGATGTTTCCACTCTCATTTTGGTAAGGACGAGAAATGTTCTCTAAATAATTTAGATAATCCTATAATGTTTGTATAATGGAAAGTATTAGTTTTGAAATAGCTATTGATATTTGTTTTATCAAGTTAATAGAGTTACATTGCTTTAAAAGCCAAATGTTATTAAAGAACAGACCATTTTCAACTCTTTTTTGCAATTTTCTGTTTATTTACCTCTAGCTTCTAAATAACATGCCAGTGGTTCAAACTTTTTATTCTCAGGATCCCTTTACAATCTTAAAAATCAGTGAGGCCCAAATGAGGTTTTATGTGAGTTGTAATATTTTATTTATTAATCATATTAGAATTTAAAACTGAAAAAGATTTTAAATATTGTTTATTCATTTTTAAGTAGTAATAATAAACATGTTAACAAAAAAAATTTATAAAAAATAACTACATTTTCCAAAATGAACAAAAAAACCATTTAGTGAGAAGAGTAGCATTGTTTTTCATTGTTCGCATATCTCTTTAATATCTGGCTTAATGGAAGACAGCTGGATCCTCACATTGGCTTCTGCATCCAGTTTGTTGTATTACGTTGTTTGGGTTGAAGTAAATTTTTAAAAATCCAACCTTACACAGTTATGTAGTCAGAAACAGGAGGAGTATTTTAATAGTCTTTTCAGGAAATTGTGGCTATTCTTATTTTATACCATATTAAAATTAACTAGCAGTAGTTTCTGAAAGATTTGTTGCAATGTGAAATCTGAAACCACACCAATAAACTTTTGTGCTCTGCTATACTGAAACCTACTGGTCTGTCTTGAACTTTGAATGGATAATATCACGCATTGGTCATCAGGAAAATTAGTAATGCAGATCTTCCAAAAGGTGATACATTTTATTATATAATATTTTAAAATCACATTTGTTAATATCATCACTGATTTCATTAAAAAAATTTAAGTATTGGAAAACCATAAACTTACCGTGGAGAATACAAGTTTTCCAAACTTCTAATTTTCCCTTGAAACCTCAAATTTTTTCATTCCAACAAATACTGTCAGTTTTTTTTTTACTTGAAATGTCAGGTTTACTTCCTTCAGTTTTGAGAAAATGTCTGCTGAATACCCAAGTTTGAATAACCATAATTTGTCTATCATTTGTTCTTTCAAGTTGAAATATTGTTTCATGCATTAAGCAGCTAGTTCAACCCTTAATGTAAACATCACACAAGTGTTCTTCCATATGCAACAGATTTTTATGCTATTAGTACTTATGCTATTAATATTTCTCATTTTACCACCCAAATATTAAGAACACATGGACTCAAGGTGGAGATTAATAAAAGTAATGATTTTTACTGCTTCATCAAGGACATTTTTTGGTGAAATGGAATTTTTCTTTTTCTTTTTTCTTCTTTTTTTTTTTTTGAGATGGAGTCTCACGTCGTGCAGGCTGGGGTGCAGTGCCGCGATTTTGGCTCATTGCAACCTCTGCCTCCTGGGTTCAAGCGATTCTCCTTCCTCAGTCTCCTGAGTAGCTGGGAATACAGGTGTGCATCACCATGCCCACTAATTTTTGTATTTTTAGTAGAGGTGGGTTTTCTCCCTGTTGGTCAGGCTGGTCTTGAACTCCTGACTTCAAGTGATCCACCCGCCTCAGCCTCCTAAAGTGCTGGGATTACAGGCATGAGCCACTGTGCCCGGCCTCTTTTTCTTTCTTGTTTCTTTCTTTCTTTTTTTTTTTTTAATTGCAAGTGTGGTGGTAAATGCAATAACCACTAATCAGTTTTGCAACAGTGCTTTAATTTGTGTTGCTAAAGCACCAGCAATTAGACCCACTGTGGCTTTTGCACCATCAGTGTAAATGTCAATACAATGAAAAGGCAAATAATATCTTTGTATTATATAAAAATAGTTCTGTCTTCACAGAAAGTGAACCACACTTTCAGAACCACTGTGATATGCTTCTACTGCTATTGCTTGGTTTGCTGATGTTAGCCATTTCTGCTGACTTCCTATTCTGCAAGATGAAGGGTTAGCACCCTTTAAACTAGCATTCCCCTTGCTCCTTTCTTTATCACTTCATTATAATCATCACACTGTGGTTTAGGAAACTGCTTACCTTCCAGTTACTACCTAAGTATTGTTCACTACCAAGCCTGGTAGGGTAAAGTGAATGCTTCTTTGCTTGTACAACTCTTTATTTTGATCTTAAAGTTGATGACACCATTTTTTTACATGCTTAGTTCTGTGTTTCTATTGCAAATTTGTCTTAATCCTCCAACAGATTTGTGTAACTTCTCCTAAATATTCTCTTCCATGCAGTCTTAGGTGATCCATAAGGCCCATGTTTTTCCCTAGAGAAATCCCTTTAGAAGCCCTTCTTCCTCCTGCTCCAACATGGAGCAGCTGCTGGCTCAGTCTGCAACTCAGCCTTCATTCCGGGACATTCACTAACGGCTCAGAAGAGGAGAAGTGACCTAGTGGGGAGATCTAAAAGCTCATGTTCCAAACTTGTAACCAACCTCCCTGTTTTAAGCTCTGTATCTCTTCTCCCATTGTCAGCAATCTTGTGTCTCCAAATCCCAAAACTTTCTGGGGTTCTGCTGCACAAATTGGCTTCTTCTTTGACTAATATCCCCAAGTGGGCACTTGGTTTCCACATTTCTCAAATCTCCTGGCTCCTCAACCTGCTTTCCACCTTCCGAGAGTTTTGAAGTCTTAGACCTGCTATTGTCTCCCCTTCCATTCTTTTTGTCTCTATGGTTTTGTACCTTTAAAAAATTCTTTTATTCTCATTTTAGGGGCATTTCAGGAGGGGAGTAAAGATAAACATATGTGCTCCATATGTCTTGTTTAATCGGACATCCAGTATTTGAATTTGGAACTGCACACGCTCTGAGGATTTGTTTGTACAAGCTCCTTGTGGTCTTGGTAGTTTTATGCTTTGGGAGATTTATGAACCCATTTCAGCAGCTCTATGTTCTGCTGCTGCCACAACAGAAATCAAAGGTTGCCATAGAACTTGATGAAGCAAATAACAAATACTTAGAAAATATTAACTGTGAATTTTTTCCATCATTCAATCTTTCAACAAACCCATCAAACACTTATTTTCTGAGTACCTACCATGTGCCAGGGCACTATTGTAGGTGCTGACATTGTAGTGGTGAATAAGACCAATACGGTCCTCTCGTGCACTTTGCAGTCTAGTGAAGGGAGCAAACCACAATAAAATAAACAAGTATATAAGACAATTTCAGATAGTAACAAATGCTATGAAGATAACAAAAGAGGGTAATGTGCTGGAATGACTGAGGATAAGGGGGCTATATTGGGAAGAGGGTCAGGGAGGGCCTCTCTGAGAAGGCGACATTTGAGCTGAGGTCTGACTCATGAGAAGGACCTATCTTTGTAAAGGTCTGGGGGAGGAGGGTTTCAGGCAGTGCCAAAATTCCAAAGTGGGGAAAAGCTTATGTGTTCACAGAATCAAAAGACCAACGTGGTTGGAACATATTGAAGGGAAGAGTGATGGGAGATGGGGTCCAGAAATCAGATCTGGAAAGGCAAATATGGATGATGGCCCAAATAGAGGTAATAATTGAAACTATAGGATGAGATAAGATGGCCAGAGGAGAGAGAGTATATAGAAAACTGTGGTAGGCACTGTGGATGCTTGCAAGAGCATCCAAGACACTGTCCTTACCTTCAAAACATTTACAACCTAGGAAACTGGTGAGGCAAGACACATTTTCAAAATAGAAAATAGTAAAAGCGTGTATAATCAGGTATTTGCATGACATAGTATAGGTTTTTTTTTTTTAGGTGAAGTTAGAAAATGTAACAATCATTCAGAATTGATGGTAAAATATAGCTTTGTGGAGGAGGTAATATCTGAGCCAAATTTTGATGGATGACTTATATTTGTAGTAGCTGAAAGGCAGAAAAAGAGAATCTCAGACAGAAAAAACATGGGCAGAGACTTGAATGTGTGGAGGTGACCATGACATATTTATGGAATAATGAAGAATAGCTTGACTGTTGGGAAGTAAACAGGTGAGTTTTCTTCAGTGTGCTTTAGAATCTTGCATGTCCAATGACCATATCCTTTTCCCTGCAGGTGGTACTGTGAAGGCAAGGAGCTTGAAAATTCCCCAGATATTCACATCGTCCAGGCAGGAAATCTGCACTCACTGACCATTGCGGAAGCCTTTGAAGAGGACACAGGACGCTATTCCTGCTTTGCTTCTAACATCTATGGGACAGATTCGACTTCTGCTGAGATTTATATAGAAGGTAAAACAAAATGCTCTTGGAGTATGACACTTAACAATCTTATGTCTTGTTTTTATTTTTCCAGGGGTTTCTTCTTCTGACTCAGAAGGCGACCCTAACAAGGAAGAGATGAATCGGTAATTCTGATTTTCTGTCTTATAGCTTTAGCATTTTATAATCTATATTTTAATAATTTCTCAGAATCCAGAAGCCAAATGAGGTGTCATCTCCTCCCACTACCTCTGCAGTCATTCCTCCAGCAGTACCCCAAGCCCAGCATTTGGTGGCCCAACCTCGTGTGGCAACCATCCAGCAGGTACAAGAATCCAAGCGAAACACAAGTGCCATCAATGAATTTACTGTTGCTTCCCTTCTACCAGTGTCAGAGCCCCACCAATTACTTGCAGGGATTGGATGGAAAACCTATCATTGCAGCTCCTGTGTTTACAAAGGTAATAAAAATATTACTTCTTTCTGTCATGGCTTGTTCTAACTACATTCTTCTTATCATTATAGATGCTACAAAATTTGTCAGCTTCTGAGGGTCAGCTGGTTGTCTTTGAATGCAGAGTAAAAGGAGCTCCATCTCCTAAGGTTGAGTGGTATAGAGAAGGGACTTTAATAGAAGATTCTCCAGATTTTAGGATTTTACAGAAAAGTAAGTTAATACTTTAAATTATTTTCTGATATTGCTCAGAATCTTTTACTTTCTTTTCTTTTAGAACCTCGATCCATGGCAGAGCCAGGTAAAGATGATTTCAACTTTAATTTATTAGTAGTCAGTAACCATTCTGTTTCACTGGCATATAGAGGAGATTTGCACCTTGGTCATTGCTGAGGTGTTTGCAGAAGATTCTGGGTGCTTCACATGTACTGCAAGCAACAAATACGGCACAGTGTCAAGCATTGCACAGCTGCACGTGAGAGGTAAGGACTCTTTAATGCTAGAACAGTTTAGCTGACAGCTCAGGTCCTGTGATTGTCCTTTCAGGAAATGAGGACCTCAGCAACAACGGGTCTCTTCACTCAGCCAACTCTACCACCAACCTGGCAGCTATTGAGCCACAGCCCTCCCCACCCCACTCAGAGCCTCCATCTGTGGAACAACCCCCCAAACCCAAACTCGAGGGGGTTCTGGTGAACCACAATGAGCCCCGGTCCAGCTCCAGGATTGGGCTTCGTGTGCACTTCAACCTGCCTGAAGATGACAAAGGAAGTGAAGCATCCTCCGAGGCTGGTGTGGTGACCACCAGACAGACCAGGCCCGATTCTTTCCAGGAGAGGTTCAACGGACAGGCAACAAAAACCCCAGAGCCTTCTTCCCCCGTGAAAGAGCCCCCTCCAGTTCTGGCCAAACCCAAACTGTAAGTAAAAAGTAGGATGAATAACCAGGAGCCTTCTCTCTCTCCACCCTTGTTTTGTGTACAGTGATTCCACTCAGTTACAACAGCTTCATAACCAAGTCTTACTGGAACAACACCAATTGCAAAACCCACCTCCTTCATCTCCTAAGGAGTTTCCTTTCAGCATGACTGTTTTGAACTCCAATGCTCCCCCAGCGGTGACAACATCCAGTAAGCAGGTGAAGGCTCCTTCATCACAGACGTTCAGCTTGGCCCGGCCGAAGTATTTCTTCCCCTCCACGAACACCACCGCAGCAACTGTGGCCCCTTCCAGCTCTCCGGTGTTCACTTTGAGCAGCACTCCTCAAACTATTCAGAGGACAGTGAGCAAAGAAAGCCTCTTAGTGTCTCACCCCTCTGTGCAAACCAAATCTCCAGGAGGGCTTTCCATCCAAAATGAGCCACTCCCACCAGGCCCAACAGAACCAACACCACCACCATTCACATTTTCCATCCCCAGCGGAAACCAGTTTCAGCCCCGCTGTGTGTCCCCAATTCCTGTCTCTCCTACCAGCCGGATTCAGAACCCAGTGGCTTTCCTCAGCTCTGTTCTGCCTTCTCTCCCTGCCATCCCACCCACAAATGCCATGGGGCTGCCTAGAAGTGCACCATCCATGTAAGTGTCATTGAGGTTTCTTGATGTAAGATATGGGTGTGTCAGGTGTGGATTTATCTTACAGGCCATCCCAGGGATTAGCGAAGAAAAATACAAAGTCTCCTCAACCAGTGAATGATGATAACATTCGTGAAACTAAGAACGCAGTGATTCGAGACTTGGGGAAAAAAATAACTTTCAGTGATGTCAGACCAAACCAGCAGGTAAGATTGTTGGATTTAGAAGGTTTATTGAATGGAAATTGAAACACGTTTGTCATTTTGACAGGAGTACAAAATTTCAAGCTTTGAGCAGAGGCTGATGAATGAAATAGAGTTTCGCTTGGAACGTACTCCTGTTGATGAATCAGATGATGAAATTCAACATGATGAGATCCCCACGGGCAAGTGTATTGCTCCCATCTTTGACAAGAGACTCAAGCACTTCCGGGTCACAGAAGGCTCTCCAGTTACATTCACCTGCAAAATTGTTGGGATACCTGTTCCAAAGGTAGGGAAGATGACAAGCCAGTTGGCCACCTCACAGTGTACATCTTGATAATTTTTCATTTCAGGTTTACTGGTTCAAAGATGGGAAGCAGATTTCTAAGAGAAATGAGCACTGCAAAATGAGGCGAGAAGGAGATGGGACATGCTCTCTGCACATTGAATCCACTACCAGTGATGACGATGGCAACTACACCATCATGGCAGCCAACCCCCAGGTGGAGACGCAGGGTTCTGCGCTGTGCTGCACTGTTTTAATCTTGCTCTTTTTCTGTTTGTCAGGGGAGAATCAGCTGTTCTGGCCACTTGATGGTACAAAGTTTGCCCATTCGCAGTCGGCTAACCTCTGCTGGTCAGTCTCACAGGTAAAGACAGTAAGAATTCCCCCTCTCTAGGCTGTTTAATATCTGAACATGCTTGTTGTTATAGGGGAAGATCCCGAGTGCAAGAAAGAGACAAAGAGCCCCTACAGGAACGCTTTTTCCGACCACATTTCCTGCAGGCTCCTGGGGATATGGTAGCTCATGAGGGGCGCCTCTGTCGGCTGGACTGTAAGGTAGACTCCAGCACCCATGCTTAGTTCCAGATTCATGTGCCTCAGCTGTTCTGTTGTTTATTAGGTGAGTGGTTTACCGCCCCCGGAGCTGACATGGCTACTCAATGGCCAACCTGTGCTACCAGATGCCTCCCACAAGATGCTGGTCAGGGAGACCGGAGTCCACTCTCTGCTCATTGACCCACTCACTCAGCGCGACGCAGGGACCTATAAGTGCATCGCTACCAACAAAACCGGGCAGAATTCTTTTAGTCTGGAGCTCTCTGTAGTAGGTAAGGTTTGCTGCTGGGACCCCTAAACACAAAAGAAAAAAAGAATGACCCTTCTCTTGCTCAGCCAAAGAGGTGAAGAAAGCACCTGTGATCCTGGAGAAACTACAGAACTGCGGTGTTCCCGAAGGCCACCCCGTGAGACTGGAGTGCCGCGTGATAGGCATGCCCCCACCTGTGTTCTACTGGAAGAAAGACAATGAGACCATCCCTTGCACCAGAGAGAGGATCAGGTACAGCAGCCACCACATCCAGAGGGACTCCCAAAATATAGGTATATTCTCTCTTTTTCTCCAGTATGCACCAGGACACAACAGGGTATGCCTGCCTTCTCATTCAGCCAGCCAAGAAATCAGACGCTGGATGGTACACGTTGTCAGCCAAGAATGAAGCCGGCATCGTGTCGTGCACTGCCAGGCTGGATATATACGGTAAGTGTAATGCTGTTAGTTGAACATCTGTAGATCATAACACATTATTTGGTCCATTTTCCAGCTCAGTGGCACCATCAGATCCCACCGCCCATGTCTGTCCGGCCCAGTGGCAGTCGCTACGGATCTCTCACCAGTAAAGGACTTGACATATTTTCTGCCTTTTCCTCCATGGAAAGCACGATGGTGTATTCATGCTCTTCTCGGAGTGTAGTGGAGAGTGATGAACTTTAAGAATGTCTAGGTACCTGCTGTGTAAGAGAGCGGACTGTGGAGGGGGAATGAGAACAAGCCAGACTTGGTGGTTTCCAAGCAACCGAAGTTGAGTAAGTTCCCACACTGCTGGACCTGTGGCAAAGAGTGCTTTGAATAAGTCAGCTAGGGATTCTTGCAGTCTCAGCTGAGGGAGAAAGGTAGGGCTGTGCCTTCTAAAGATTCCAACAGAGATGTGAGAAGATAATACAGATGAACCAAAGATGTCACACAGTTGCCATCCACTGCTTTGGGAAAAAACTAGCATGCTCCCCTGCTCCCTGTTGTGTTAGGGATGTTTAGGTCATACTAGGAGCAATTAGGAGCCATATGCCTGGGCTGAGAAGAGCTAGGCAGTAGTGACCTTAGGATATGACTAACTCACCAAACAATGCCAAGGAGAAAGGCGGACAGGTCACCATCACCTTTCATCGATTACATGTATAGCAGTAGTTTTGGTGAATTCACCAAATCAGCTTCCACTTAGCATTAGGAGGTCATGCCATACAACTCACGTATGCGGGCAAACACTTTTGATTTGCATATCCTGGGTGTACTGAGCCACATAATAAGGTGTCAAAATGTGCTTGAGATTCCAAAAACTTGCTGAAACACTTGATATTGCACAGTGCACTTATTTTGTGGCCAAAGCATGGCCTTACCAGCTTGTCTGCACTATTTTCTTTTGGGTGGTGACTGTTTTTTTCTGACTTTGCATATCCCTAGACACTAGAACTAAAGGATTGGTAATAAACCAATCAGAAAGAAATCCTCTGTGGGGTCACTTTAAAAACTACTAGCTTCAACTACCACTTACAAAATGTGCAAGAGTCATCATTTGCCCATAAAATACACCTCATGGGCTCCTACCCCTTTCCCCAAAAGTCTGAAAGTGTAGGAGGAAGGAAGAGATACAAACAAGGAGAGGAAATGATGGGAGAGTGTTGTTTTTGTCACTTGCCCCAGCAGAGCAGGGGTTTTGGAAGGAGAGGTCTTTAATAGCTTTGAAATGCTTTGAGATCATTGGTCAAATTGCATTTTCTATGTAGAGAATATTCTGCTAGGTGGAAAAGTTGGGAGAAAGGGGAATATGCATCTTTATTCTAATCACCAATTCAAACCCTGCCTCTTAAGGAATTTTTAGACTTAAGTTCACTGTGATATCCCTAGTACCTAGAAGAGTACCTAGCACAAAGTAGACATTCAATAAATATTTGCTGGTTGAATGAATCTTCTGTTATTATGTCTATTATAAGATAACCTAATCTTATATTCTGCAGGAATATGCCACCCACACACCAGTCCAAACACTGCCCTGGGAATGCTCATCACAGCACAGTTTGCTCTAGGCTGTGCAGGGAAATGAATTGCAGGTGTCTGTTTTCAATTCCCTGTGCTGGAATCCCTGGTGCTGTCTGTGCCAAGCACACTCAGCTGGCATTGTATTTGTGTGAACAGACAGTAACTGCTTAGAAAGGCTTGAAACTGTCTTCACTTCAAGGCAAGGATTTCCAGCATAAAAATAAATTCATTCACTGGAGAAATCATTTGTATGTCTACTCTGTATGAGATGCTG